ACAGAATATAGGTCTTGAATCGCATTCTTAAGTCCCCTACGAATAAGTCTGGGTGCTTGCAGTAGTGCCTAAACTTGTTTATTGTAAACAGAGCTGTTAATCCTCCACCCTCACCGGACCCATTATTTTAAAAAAATAAACAACAACAACAACAAAAAAAACACTTTGGTAGCCTACATTTAGGTAAAAGAAACGAAACCAGTGGAGAGGTGGAAGTGTCCTTTTGTGGTGGAGGTTAGTAGGCATTACTGGTCTCCTGTCACTTCCCTAAGTCAACAGGAAGGAAATATATCCACTAGGGCCTCTGCTAATTTGTTTCTAATTTAAGGACAATTAGAATTAGGATGTAGGAATTAGGCAATTCCTACATCCCCTAACCCCCCACCCCCCCAAAAAAAAGCAGTCAGAGCTGCACGCTTCTCTCACTATCCAACGAACTGGTACCTCTCTGGAAATAACGGAGGTTATGAACTTTGTACTAACTTCCAGGGGTATCTAATAAACAGAGCGGTGGTCTTGGGACCCAGTCAGTGAATAAGTCTTCGTTCTGTTTTATACTGTTTCTTTTCTGCGATTTTCTTTTCTACCCCAAAGTTTCCCACTACTAACTCTGAAAACACCTCTAGGATGACGCACTCTTCGAGCTGTCCTGGTGAAGAATCCTTTCTTGTGACCTTTAGGGCAAGAAATATGTTCCAGGAAAGAAAAGAAACGACTGTTCCTCCTTCTCCAGGTACTCTGGGAAAAAACAGGTCAAAGGGAAAAGGCGCAAACACCAAACTCTCCTTCCCTTTCTCATTTCCACACTGGCAAGTTGTGTTTGCCTTCTAACTTGTCTCGGAAGGCAAGCAGAGCTCACAGCACCAGCCCCAGGCGGCGGGTGGATTATTTACAGGGGGATTTAAACCCGCTCCGGCGCGGGGGCGTGGCCGGGCGGAGTCCCGAGGCCCGAGTGGGCGGGGCGGGGGCGGGGCTCCCGGCCGCTCGGCGCAATGTGAAAAAGACCCGAGCTCGGGGAGTGAGCGCCTGTCTCTTTAAATGCCACGGGCTGCGCTCCCGCCCGGGAGCCCGGAGCCGGATCTACAATCCCGTCCCTCCAGCTCCGGTGCTTGTTGCTCGCCCGGCCCAAGCGGGAGCTGTTGCCGCCAGGCTGCGAGGCTGCCGTCCTCTCCTCCTCGCGCCCCACCTCCCCCGAGAGCTGGCTGAGGAGGGGCAGCAGCCCCAGCTGGCGGGAGGAAGCGCGGTGTGAACAGGGATTGCCCCCCGCCTTCAAGTATCGGGGCGCTACGCAGCCGCGGGGGAAAGACATGCCCCTAGTCTGCCCGCTGCGCTGCCCTCTGCCCAGCCTCGCTGCCGCCCGCGCCGGGAGAGGAGGGACTGCCGAGCCTACACCTTCAAACTCGCCCTAGAAGTCTCGGGGCGCGGCAGGGAGCCCTTCCCCAGGCCCCACGGCCTTCACCTCTCCGCGGGTGAGTTTGTGCAGGTAACCCGAGCCTGAGGGCGGGCGCGGGGGAATGCATGGCTTTCTTGCCTTCCTCTCCCAACAGGTAGCCTCAGCCCCTGTCCGGGGACCTGTGCAAATGACCCTGGAGTTGGTTTCGCTTTCTCCCCTTGCGGCGGTGTGAACGTGTGTCCGCAGCGTGATGGGCAACCAGGTGGAGAAATTGACCCACCTAAGTTACAAGGAAGTTCCCACGGCCGACCCGACTGGCGTGGACCGGGACGACGGGCCCCGCATTGGGGTCTCCTACATTTTCTCCAATGACGATGAGGACGTGGAGCCGCAGCCGCCGCCTCAGGGGCCAGATGGCGGCGGCTTGCCCGACGGTGGGGACGGGCCGCCGCCGCCCCAGCCGCAGCCCTACGATCCGCGGCTGCACGAGGTGGAATGCTCCGTGTTCTACCGGGACGAATGCATCTACCAGAAGAGCTTCGCGCCGGGCTCGGCGGCGCTGAGTACCTACACGCCCGAGAACCTGCTCAACAAGTGCAAGCCGGGCGATCTGGTGGAGTTCGTGTCGCAGGCTCAGTACCCGCACTGGGCCGTATATGTGGGTAACTTCCAGGTGGTGCACCTGCACCGGCTGGAGGTGATTAACAGCTTCCTGACTGACGCCAGCCAGGGCCGTCGCGGCCGCGTGGTCAACGATCTGTACCGCTACAAGCCGCTAAGCTCCAGCGCCGTGGTGCGCAACGCGCTGGCGCACGTGGGTGCCAAGGAGCGCGAGCTGAGCTGGCGCAACTCGGAGAGTTTCGCCGCCTGGTGCCGCTACGGCAAGCGCGAGTTCAAGATCGGCGGCGAGCTGCGCATCGGCAAGCAGCCCTACCGGCTGCAGATTCAGCTGTCGGCGCAGCGCAGCCACACGCTCGAGTTCCAGAGTCTAGAGGACCTGATCATGGAGAAGCGACGCAACGACCAGATCGGGCGCGCGGCCGTGCTGCAGGAGCTCGCCACGCACCTGCACCCGGCGGAGCCGGAGGAGGGCGACAGCAACGTGGCGCGGACTACGCCGCCTCCCGGGCGCCCCCCTGCGCCCAGCTCCGAGGAGGAGGACGGAGAGGCAGTGGCACACTGATGGGCGAGCTGAGCGCAGAGCTGCGAAGGGGAACTGTTTGCAGTAGCAGCCGCTGCTCCCTTTCTCCCTCTCTTCCTCCCTCTTTTGCCACTGTCTGGGCCCCATCTGGGATTCCTGGGCCCTTTGGAAAAGAGTTGGTGAAATGCGCAGCCGGCTGTGGACGGGGGAGGAGGAAGGGGACAGAGGGAGCAGGTAGGAAACACTTTAGTTGGGGGTGGGGGGCGTCTCCCTCTGGCCCCCTGTCTGTCTTCCTCTCCGCGGTGGAGCAAACTGTGGACTTGCCTGGCACTTAAACCTTGGTAGATCTGGGTTTATAATCGGCCATTCTTAAGCACGTGGGGTTGGGGGAAAGTTCGGAGTACCCATTCCTGCCGTTGCTTCCTATCCTGGGCTTGGAAGAATCCTGGTAGAAAGGCCAGAGTGGGTTTGTGGAGTCGCCACTGCGGGACCAGCACGAAAGCTGCTTGTCTGCTTTGGCGGAGCTGAGCTGTGTATGGGATCCAGGAGGCTGGGGTGATTTATTTTATGGGATTCCTGGAGCGCAGGGCTGGTGAATCCATGACAAGGTCCGGGAGCAGCAGACCAAAACCACAGCAGCCTCCTATTAAGTGTAACAAATAGTTAAGCAAACTCGGGCTACAAACAAAGACTTTGCTACCTCCCTCCTCCACAACCCCCAAGTAATTAGCCTTCTGGAGCTGGCTCTTAGCTGAGGCTCCTGCTACCTCCTGCTCCACCCGCCCCTTCCTAGGTTACAAGTAAATCATTGTCAAGGGCCAGCCAGGGGAAGGTTTCAATTAAGGTTCTGTTCTGCTGCCTTTGTTTCTCCCCTGCTGTTGTAGGCACTTACAGCTGCGTTGTTATGAAAGGAGGGAATAGCCCTTTGTGTCTTTGATCTAATTAAACCTGCTTGGCTGTGTTTATCCGCAGGGCAGGTCACAGATAGGGTTGGCTGTGCCACTCCATAAAGTATCTATTGTGGAAGCAGCCAAAAAGGGCTGCTGTGGCAGGAATTGGTTAATTTCTCCTTCCACTTCCCTTCCTGAATAGTGAAGGGAGCCCTTTTAAAACAAGGCTTTGGTGGTAATCCTGTGATTTTTTTTTCTCCCCCATCCCCTCACTGGCCCATCCCTCTCACCCTCACTTTTGTTCTGCTGGTGGGTAAAATCTTAGGCTGAACACATATTTCAATGGTAAGATACTTATTTTGCTATCCACACTTGATGCAATTGAATTCAAGGTGCAAAGTCTTGTACTGAAGCAGTCTCCTTGTTGCTTGGAGAACACCTCCTTCAGAGCCCTTTGTTAAATAAGAGGGGCGACGTTGATCATAGATGCCACCTGGTTAGCACCGAATCTGACTTTGGTGACAGTCCTAAAGCACAGTTGGTGATTGTGAGATCTGTTAGCGGCAGGCTGAGCAGATACTACTTGGTTTTGCTTGGTATGAGATACTACTGTTTGCTTAGTATGAGATTTTTTCCAGCCTGTCTCTTAAACTCCTGTGACATCTTCAATGATATGTGCCCTCAGTTGCAGCATAGCTTCTCTGCTGCCTATTGCCATTGCTGTCTCAAAAGTTGAGTGAATTTTGAGGCGTCTTTTTTTTTTTTTCCTCTCTTGGGAGTCGTTGTAAACTACTGTGTACAAGTCATTTTGTGATATGATTCTGAACAGTTGGAATAGAATCATAGTTAAGTGGTACAGCCATGGCTATCGTCAGGCCTGTTGCCTGGAGATCTCTAAGTTAAGGCAACAAGACTTAAAGAATTTTCTAATACACTTGTTTCACACATGGACGTTGAGGCCATAGTCTTTAAAAGCTTGGACCTTTGTAGCACCTCAACATGAAAGGGCATTAGCTATGTTTCCTGTTTTTACAGTGATCACCAAACAGATCTTGCCACTTTGATTGTTAAAAATGAACCACATTCTAGCCCTGGTCTGGGACTTTGGAGGGAGATGAATTTCTTGTTGGAAATGTAAATCTAGTGTCCATATTTAATACTCTCACAGCTTTGTGTTTATTCTCTTTGCTCATGGAATAGCAGAACAAGATAAACATGGGTTAAGACATTTAGGAGAACCTGCTGTATCTAACCCAGTTGGATTTTCTTTCATGCTTAACACAGTAGTGAAAATAGAAGGTAGGCCGGGCACAGTGGCTCATGCCTGTAATCCCAGCACTTTGGGAGGCTGAGGCAGGTAGATCACCTGAAGTTAGGAGTTCGAGACCAGCCTGGCCAACATGGCGAAACCCTGTCTCTACCACAAATACAGAAAATTAGCTGGGCGTGGTGGCAGGCGCCTGTAATGCCTGCTACTTGGGAGCCTGAGGCAGAAGAATTGCTTGAAGCTGGGAAGCAGAGGTTGCAGTGAGCCGAGATCGCACCACTGCACTCCAGCCTGGGCAGCAGAGCAAGTAGTAATAACCACCGTGTAGACAAGTGGGAGGGAAGAATAGAATGGCACTGTCCAGCTCTGGGCTAGCCAGATCAACTCCCCCACCCGTCTTCTTCCTCTGTCCCAGAATGGAAAATGATGTATGGTCAGTCACGCTGAAGTATAGCAGCGACTGTGTTAAGAGAGAGCAGTGACTCTCTCTTCTAGAGAAGAGGTTTTCAATAACAGGGCTTGGAAATGAACTAGAATAGGAAATAGATCTTTTCAGATGCTGCTTTCCCATGTAATACAAGCGTTTCTACAGGGTACCAGAGGTGTGAAATATGTGACACTTAAGAACAGTGATTTTTATTGGGAATTTTCTTAGGGTTATTACACTTAAAGCAACAACCAACTAGTAACAGCTCCAGGAAAGGGGAATGAATCAACTCTTGGTTCTTTCCTGAAGACGGCAGTGTTGTGGATAAGTGAGTTTTTAATGCCCTGGCAGTGGCTACATTTGACACTTTAGAAAAAATAAACATATTTAATAATTTTTGTTTCTCCTTAGGAATAAGACTGTAGAACTGTTTTGTACTGTGAATTACGGATGCTCTTTGAAGGAAAGAAATATCGATTCTAATGTTCTTCAGAAGTTCTGGCAGGGATAAGCAGGACATCGACTGGAACGTATGCTAAATGAAAGCAGACAAATTTCTATTTTCTTACCTGAGCAAATATTTTATTGAAACTGCTTATGTATGTCAAAGGAGCCCACAACTTCAGCTACACAACTTTTTGTATTGAAAGAACTCATACTTTTTGTAGCTTTTATTTCACATTTAATTTAAAGTGACTTTTAGCACTAAAATGCCTAGAAGATTTTACTCCAGACCTATAAGGAAATGTTTAGTTTTTATGAAAAATGACAAGTCGATGGTTAAACTTCTCATGTCTTTGGTGCTTTGGCCCTAATAGCACTGGACAACACCACGACCACATGGAAACATATTTTTGGAAGCAAAACTTTAATTTTATATAACGTATGCTATGGAGAGCTAAGACAATTTAAGGACTACTTGTTTTCTATTTTTTTTCTTAATAAAATGGAATCCACTGTGTTGAAGACTCTTGATATCATGTGCTTGTCTAACCATTTTTTGTTTTATAAATTAGAATAAAATATAGTTGTGATAATGGTCATCGAATGGATTTGTTTGGAAAGCTACATCTTATTTGTGAAATGTTTTTTAAATCAGAGTAACTATCAACTGATTCAGCTTTTTGTTGTTTTGTTCTTGGCTATAATACTTGTGACTCATGAAGAATTATGTTGACAAACAGGATAAATTCCACATGCATTTTATTTCCCAGTGAGTTGTATAAACTTTATTTTTGTTGAAGGTTGTATGTTAAATCAATGTTACATTCTTATATCACTTCTTGAGAAGGAAGTTCCGATTTGAAATTGTATCATTTCCTTCAAAATGAAGGGCAGTGCTTAGTTAAATAAAAGATTGATGATATCTTTTAAGCCATTTCCTCTTCACTATGTCTTATTAAAATAAAACCTGTCAAGTTCTTTTCAAAAGATGCTATGAGCGTTTCCAATAAACCATCTATTAGAGTTCACTGGATTTTTTTCCACTTGAATACCTTTTTTC